TGTAGGTGGGGGACGGGAAGCTGCACTTTCTTTTTTCAATTGAAAGAATTTTAATTATCTGCAGGGCCGTAAAAGAGAAAAAAGTCCTCTCCCCCTACTATGTCTTCAGAAGACCCACGTGTGAAAAATTTTAAATTTTAAGTAATTGCTTTGAAATCTCGGATGTAAAGCTTTTCAGGTTTTTATAGAGTTTCATAGTAAGTCAGGAATTCCGTTTGAAAAAACAGAAGGAGGGAGGGACAGAACAAGGAACGTGCATAGGATCTGGCCTACTTTTATTTAAGCGCTGAGAAAAGGCAATATAAATTCTTTTAGCTCATACTGTTTTAACTTTAAAACGTATCACCATGAACCTTTCTCCAAACATCAGAAAAAATTTTCCCAAAAGAGCAAACAACAAAAAAATCAGGCTGGTTTCGCTGACTGCTTCCTGGACTTAACAACTATAGCATGTCTCCAGAGGTGGGGCCTAGAGCTCCGCCCACTTTTTTGATGTTTTCAAACAGGTCCGCATCGAGAGACTATAAGCCCTGGTCTGCGACTGGCAATCACAGTGGGCAGCCCGATTTTCTGCTGAGTAGGCGCTGTGATTTCAGAATGTCTGGGCGAGGTAAAGGTGGCAAGGGGCTGGGTAAGGGAGGCGCCAAGCGCCACCGGAAGGTGCTGCGGGACAATATCCAAGGCATTACAAAGCCGGCGATTCGCCGTCTCGCCCGACGTGGGGGCGTCAAGCGCATTTCTGGTCTCATCTACGAGGAGACCCGGGGAGTCCTCAAAGTCTTCCTGGAGAACGTGATCCGTGACGCGGTGACTTACACGGAGCACGCCAAGCGCAAGACCGTCACGGCCATGGATGTGGTGTACGCGCTGAAACGCCAGGGTCGCACCCTTTATGGTTTCGGCGGTTGAGCTGTCCCCACAGCTTCTCTACAGACTCCAAAAGGCCCTTTTCAGGGCCCCCAAACTGTCACAGAAAGAGCTGTTAACACTTCCTAGATAACGGGTAAATATCAACCCTTTGATGTCGCCTTCCGGATACCGGAAATGGGATATTCGCGGCCCGAGCATCTGCTCGGGATTAGACTTGGCGGGCACGGGGAGAACTAGACCTCAAGGAGGGGGTTCCGCCTGTGCTTAGGTACGACCCTGGAGGTGCCGCGCAACGCAGTAGTGACCTCCCAAAATCCAGACACCGGATTTTGTTTAGAAGAGTGCTTGTACAAAGCCCTAGTGTTAGAACTGGTCATGGTCTTCTAAGCGGCCGAGTCGTTGGCCCATAAGCACGTATCGGATGGCTTCCATGTAAATCAGGGCTTAGGTGACTTCCTGCTGGCCTTCAGGGGTGAGCGTCACGCGTCAAGGGCGGTTCGTGCGTGTGCAGGGCTTGCTAAGTCGCAGGAAATGGGAGGTCGCAGCACGCCGCTACCTGCAAGCCCGAAAGCTGAATGCAGCTCTAGTGTGGCGCGTAGTCTTACTGGGTACTATTTTACTTAATCGCTGACGTTGAGTGAGAGGTGACCAAGCTCAGATGCTGAGATTAAGGCGGCCGGGCGAAACTCGCGACACCCTGCGATTCCCTCTTAGCCAGCTGCGTAAAGTTGCCTACGCCAAGCGGGTAGCGTCCTGCTCGGCCACCTGGCGGCGGGCGTGGAGTTGGCAGGCAGGCAGTGGGGGTCACGCCGGCATGAAAGGCCAGATCACCTGCAGGTCGCCAAGTTGCCGGGAATCCCCCGCTCCGAGCAGTGTCATGCCCATCACAAATAACCCTATCGCAGCCGGGAGGTAAGCCCTGGCTTCCGAGTAAAGGCCCTGTTTAGATCTTGACATTTGCCTCTTCTTCTGCCAGGAAGGCTCCCCTGTTCCTTTTTGCTGACGTGTCATTTCTAAGTACTTTCTCCTACTCCATAAAGACTTCAAGTGAGTACACAATACTGGTGTTAGTTTAATTTGGAGAGTATTTTGTTTATTTTGCTTAAAATAGGAAGCCATGGCAGCATGTCCGTATGCTGGTGGAATCATCAAGTAGAGAGAGAAGAATTGATGCTGCATTAGAGAGAGGGAGCAATTGCAGGAACAATGTGTTGAGTGGGAGAGATGGGATGCCATCCAGATGCAGATGGAGGCGTTGATCTTAAACAAGCAGGGATGGATCCATCACTGAAGCAAGAGGAAAGGAGAAGACAGAAGTATAGATGCACAAAGTAAGTAACTGGAATGTCTCAATAAAATGATTCTTGGACTGGGTGTAAAATCGTCTGAAAATTTTGCTAACAACACAGATGC